ATTTATCAAAGTATAATATTGAGACTTTCACCCTTTTTCTAGATAATGCAGTAAATAATGCAAGACCTTTAAAAACATTTACATTCAATTTCCTTTCTTATTTCATTATTGCCTTGTTTTAAGATGCATGCATGTTTTAAACCCCACAGATGTATTTCTGTTGTTTTATGCTGTTATTATTTAATTAGACTTAACTGCATTTCATTTTCCTCATTCTTTCTTACATTACCTGACCTTCCATGTGGAATAATTATCTTTCTGCCTAAAGATACCATTTAGTATTTCTTCAGAGTGGATGTAATATTGACAAGTTTTCTAACTTGTTTGTTTAAGAGTATCTTTATTTCATCTACATTCTGGAAAGATATATTTTGCTGGATGTAGAATTCTAGATAAGTCTTCTGGAGAGATTCTTTAATATTTTGGATTGTTTCTATTCAGAAGTCAGCTGCAGTTTATTCCTTCTTTGTTGCTAATTTGTTTCTTTCTCAGGCTGTTTTTATGGTTTTCATTTTGTCTTTGGCTTTGAGATGATTTTCTGTCTCTTTCTGTTTCTATTTTCCTCCTCCTCTCCCTCTTGCACCATTTCTTGTTTGAGATATATGGGGCATTTTGATACCGTGACTTGATGTCTTTCGTCAATTTTGGCAAGTTCTCAGCCACTCTCTCTTCAGATACTGCTTTTCCCTATTCTCTTGCTTAATCTTTCTGGGAGCTCAGTTATACAATGTTAGATTTTCTCCCTGAATCCTCTGTGTATTTTGCCTCTTGTGGTGTTGTTTTCATCTTTTTGTATCTTTTTTGTTTTGAATATTTTCTTCAGGCTACCTTCCAGGACTAAGTTAGTCTTCATTTCTAATCTACTCTTCCCTGGGTTTTAATCTGTATTCCCTGGGTTTTAAATTTTGGTTATTAGATTTTTCATTTTTATTTAGACTTTCAGTTTAGTTATTTTTCAGATATGCTTTGCCACTTTTCTAGTTTCTAGTTCCCTATCAAAAGTTTTAGATTTTGCATATATTTCTGTGGATGCAGTAAGCATAGTAACTATGTCCCAGAGTGCTATAACATTTTTATGGTCTCTTTTATTTCTCAAGGAGTTTCATCTCCTTGTATACCTGCTTATCTTTGATTGTGTGCTGGTCATTGTGTTTGAAAAAGTGTTTCTAGCAGTCATTATAGGTTAGGTAAGGATTTTTTTCATTGCTTTTGCCAGACACTTGGGATCACTTTTATTCTAATAAAAAGTTGAGAGTCTATGCAATAATTGGTTTAGTTTGCTTCTAAGTTTTTCTTTCTCATGGGATTCAGTTTTTTGCTTATTCTGAAGCAGAGATGGCTCCCTTGGTGGATCCTGTACTCTGACATTTTGTCCTCCTAGCCTTGAAGACTGCCAAAGTGTGGTTTAGACTCTTAGGCACCTCTTTGATTAGGCAAACGTTTACCTAAAGAAGCCTCAAGGTTCCTTGCTTTCTATTTCAGATTTCTGTCTTCTCTTCGGATGGTGGCTGGTAATTTCACACTGTCTTGTTAGCTGTTTGATATCCTTCCTCCTTTTTTTAAATAAGGAATACACATATAATGTACACTAATCTTAACTGTATACTCTGAATAATTTTTATAAATGTAGTTGACTGTGTAATCACTCACATAACATACAGTAGTCCTCCTTATCTGCAGTTTCACTTTCCTTGGTTTCAGTTCCTGCAATATAGTATGAGAAGATACTTTGAGAGATGGAGAAGACTACCTTTTATTACAGCATATTATTATAATTATTTTATTAGTTATTATTTATCTCTTAGGTAGAAGGGTCTGATTGTGAAGCAGTACACTAATTTTTAAAGCAGAATTTTAGAATACATTTTCAAAGTAGTGCTGAGATTCTGTTGCTGTAATTGCTGAAGATAAATTTCTGGAATTTTTTTAGAAATTGTTCTTTGGAGATACTGAGTTGTATCCCTTATCAGTTTATATCACATTTTGATCCAGTGTTTTATTATCAGTTTGAATTCTGAGCTCATTCACCAGACTTGCTTGGGAAACATTTATTCTATCACAAAAAATTATTTTCCTCCAAGGTTGATGATTTGCCCTCATTGAGGCTTACCAAAAGAATGCCATCCAAATTCTCCCCTGAAACTGAGGGTTACCTCTGACTACTTCACTGTCAGTAGTCTCTTTGACTTTCTTTTAAGTGATAGTTGGATCTGCCCCATTAAAAAATACATATAACCAACATTTTAGACCAGCTTGTTTTAGCTGGTTTAATGTAATGATTTAGGTTGATCTTCCTTATACCGCTAAGGAAATTAGAACCTGAGTTACCCATTGAATTAAAATTAGTTTTAAGATAATAAATCATACAGTGCTAGAAAGAGAACTTAAAAATTATGTTTCAGTTTTCTTCTTTTATGAGACCAAAAATGGATCAGTACTAACGTGTGAACCAAATAAGATATTTAGTTTACCAGCACACTCTTTTATGCATAATTCCACAGCAACTCTCAGTGGTAGGTAGGCTGAAAATTTTAACTCTCATTTTACACACAAAGAAACTGAGGGTCAGGGAAGTGAAGTGACTTGGTCTGAATTCCTAGAGCTGGTTAATGGCAGAGTTGTAACACATTTGCATTGAGGACTTCCTATATGTTGAGTGATTTCCCTGCAAGGCTTATAGTCCACCATTGTACTGCTGAATTCCAGTTTTATTGACATCCTACAGGAATTTTCCTCTCTTCACCTGTGTGTATTTACACCTCTTGGTCCATAAGTTTTCCGATTTTCACTCAGTACAGGGCCTTTATATAGCCTTGACTGTCACTCTGGTTGCCCTTAGCACTTTTATTCTGAATATGTTCTGTTAGCTGCAGATGGCTGGAACCAAGCTTGTCTTGATTGTTTTATCCCAAGGCCCTTGAGCAGTTTTTGCGTGTTGTGGAGCTGAATTAATATCTATTAAATGAATAGATGAATACATTCTTGTATTTAGAATCCAATTAGATATAGATTTTTGAAGATAGGGCCTGGAATTATTTACTCTTTTCTTTGTATTTTTCATGGTGTCTGCTATAGTGCTTATTGTTACAGTTGGCAGTCTGGAATTTTTAACTGACTTTTAAAATGATGTCGGACTCCTGAACACCAGATATATTGTATCCTTCATTTTAACTTTTATCTATGGAGCACAGGCATTATGTGCAGTTCTGATATGATGTATCAAGTAGATTAGGCACATATACCATGTAAACTAATTATAGGTCATTTTTAAAAGGCCCTGACTCTGTAACTGATAGAAGTAGGGAAGACTTGGAATGGACATTTGTTTTCCTAAATACCTGAAGTTGTCATGTTGACCAGTATAAACCTACTCGGATTTGATAAGTCTGTCTGGAAACCTACCTGTGGAAGGGGAAATTTGACCTCATTCTTATCTCATGCCTCATTAACATACAAGTGTAAAGAAACCGATGAAACCAGATGATTGCTCATTTTGCTCTTAGGCCCATCTCATTCTTTGATCTTATTAGCAGGAAGTACTTTGTTGATTTAGTGAATAGCGTAAACAAACCTCCTTTCTCTCTAGCAATGACAGAAGATTTGCTTTACTTTTGCGCTGAGAAAATACTTAAAGCTGTAGAAATGTGACGTTATGTTTCACGGGGTTGCAGCAAGAGCATTCTTTAGGGAAAGCATAAGAACTGTGAAAGTACAGTGTTGAGACTTTCTCTGTTAGTGAATAATGACTTTAATATTAACTGAAATAATTTCTAATGAGAAGATATGACAGGTTGAGTATCTCTTACCTGAAATGCTTGGGACCAGAAGTGTTTCAGGTTTTAGATTTTTTCAGATTTTGGAATATTTGCATTATACCAGTTGAGCATCCCAAAAATGAAATCCAAAGTGCCCTAATGAGCGTTTCCTTTGAGTGTCACGTCAGTGCTCAAAACGTGTCTGATTTCAGAAAGTTTAGATTTGGCATACTCAACCAGCACCTGGGAGTCTGCCCTGACATATATTTGAACTAATGAACCGTGAATCTCAATGAAGGAAGGAGGGTACTGAAATTACTGTGCTGTACATTCCATGATGCGAGAGACTTGGCTTTGTTCTTGGCAGTGTCTGCGGTGCCTAGTACACTGCCTGGCTCATAATAGCTACTCGGTAAATACTGAATGAATGAATAGTAAGATTTATTATGCATTATACATTATATATTTATTGTAATACATATTATATATTATACATAGTAAATCCTTCCTGTTATCTATGTTATTATCTGCCTGTTTTAAATTTAAAAACAGAACATTAATCATTTAAGTATTGAGTTATAGCCTTTGAGGAAACAAATGTAGCTTGGTTGAGGCATCATTTCTGATGCTTTTTTCTTTCTGACTTGATGAGAAAGTTGCGTTAAATACGTTGCTCGTTGTTTATTCATTCATTGTCATTGAATTTCTTTAAGACATTTTAAATGAGTACATGAGAATCTATTAAATGTGAATTAACAATGTAGTCAATCCCTTGTTATTTGGACGTGTGTGTGTGTGTATATGTATGTATATGTATGTATATATATTGCTATTACAAATAATACATCAATGAAGGACATTTTCTTCTTTTTTTTTCTTTCTTTTTTAGGGGGTAGGACAGTTCACTAAATAGCAACTTAGAAAAACAGGATCTAGGAATTTCTGTGAAAAAATGAGCTGGGATTATACAGCTGTGAAGGTGAGATCAGAAGCTTTAGTGGTCAGACAGCTGAGATAAGACAGCACAAATGATACAACTCTTGGTTAGCCAGCTCCTTCTCCACGTAGATAATGTATAATCATCAGTCTTCACATAAAAGCTATCTTGCAATTTGTGTTGGAATGGCTATCACTTGTGTTTGTCTTTTACTTTTAAGGAACAAATGAACCACTACAACTCTTTTGGCCTCTTAAGCATGGCTTAAAGATTGTAAATGCATTTAACCCCTTTATATATGTGGTTACATATATTAATGTTACTTTTATAATTTCCTTTCTGCATTTCATTGGAAAAGTTTTGGTTTTTCATATTAAAATACTGTAAAATATATTCATACAAAGACTATGTGTAATATGTTACATAAAGACTGACATAATGATGTCCATCCCATCCTCTCCTCAGTTTAAGTGAAAGAACATTCCCAGTACCCTCCTGGATCACCTCTGTCTACCTCCATCCTACCACTGGCTTGAGGAAACCATCGGCATCACTGTGGGCTCTGGCATTCCTTTGCTTTTCTTTATAGTATGTTACATATGTGTATGTCTCTTAACAACATACTATTTCTTTCTCTTTGTTTCCTGACTAGGACATGTATTCCTCTGAGAAACCTTGGACAGCAGATTTTGGTTTAATATCTGATTGGGACAACATTCAGACCCATTTCCAGTCATGAGTAAGTGCGCTGCTTCCTTTCCTTCCAGCCATAGTGACCCGGCTCTTTTCACGTTTCTCCTCAGCCACACTTAATCCTTGTCCTCAGAGATACGTGATGACTGCTGCGTCTTCATCCTTAGGTCCAAGAGCCAAGCAAGAAGAAAAAGGAAAAGGGGAAATCTGAAGTTGGTGTCACCTGCAATTCATCTAAATTTGATGTCTTCTCCACAGATTCAGACCAGGATGTAGCACTCAAACTTGCCCAGGAGCGAGCTGAAATAGTTGCTAAATATGACAGAGTAAGTATCCATATTTAACACTTTGGGTGAGTTGATTAACACCTTTTTTTGTGCCTTATTTTAGGGACGAGAAGGTGCAGAGATTGAACCTTGGGAAGATGCTGATTACCTTGTTTACAAAGTCACAGATAGATTTGGCTTTTTACAGTAAGTCACATAGATTGAAAGCTTGCTTTTTACAATTTCATATAATACTGTTTTTCCTCTGCAGTGAGGAGGAGCTCCCAGATCATAATGTGGCTGTGGAACGGGTAAGTCCTGCTCTTGATGTATTTACAGTTACAACAATAACAATGAATTTCAATTTTATTTTAGCAAAAGCACCTGGAAATTGAAAGAACTACCAAATGGCTGAAAATGCTGAAAGGATGGGAAAAATACAAGAACACTGAAAAGGTAATTTAAAATCATGTTTTTCCATATGAAACTGTAACCTTCAGTTTCTTTTTCTTTTAATAAGTTTCATAGGCGAATTTACAAAGGAATACCACTCCAGCTCAGAGGTGAAGTCTGGGCCCTCCTTCTTGAGATCCCTAAAATGAAAGAAGAAACAAGGGACCTGTATAGTGTGAGTAGCTAAAGCTAACTTGTTATTTTGAAAAATCTGTTCTGTTCTCTCTTTCTCTCTTCAGAAATTAAAACACAGAGCACGGGGCTGTTCACCTGACATCAGACAAATAGACCTGGATGTCAACCGCACATTTCGGGACCACATTATGTTTAGAGACAGATATGGTGTTAAGTGAGTAAAGTTTAATATTATGAAATGTTAATAAATTGTATTTAATGTAAATTTTTTTCTCTAGGCAACAATCCTTATTCCATGTGCTTGCTGCCTATTCTATTTATAACACGGTAAGTTGGGGCCTGCCTGCCCAAGGTCTTTGCCCCAGCTTCTGTGTTCCCCTTTGCTCCCCAGGAAGTCGGGTATTGTCAGGGGATGAGCCAGATCACAGCTTTACTCCTCATGTATATGAACGAGGAAGATGCCTTCTGGGCCCTGGTCAAACTCTTCTCAGGCCCTAAACATGCCATGCATGGTAAGAAAACCCTGTGCTTTATCTAAACAATCTATGAAATGTTGTTTTTATGTTTGTATTCTAGGCTTTTTTGTCCAAGGTTTTCCTAAACTCTTGAGGTTTCAAGAACATCATGAAAAAATACTGAACAAATTTCTGTCCAAGCTTAAGCAACACTTGGTAGGTAGATGTGCCACTGACTTACACCCACCATCCATAAATTGTGAGCTCTTTGTTTTTTCAGGATTCTCAAGAAATCTACACAAGTTTTTACACAATGAAATGGTTTTTTCAGTGTTTCCTTGATCGTGTAAGTATTTATTTACAAAACTCAGTCATAAACTATTTTTGTTTTGTTTTGCTTTTAATTGTAGACTCCCTTTACACTAAACCTCAGAATATGGGATATCTACATCTTTGAAGGAGAACGAGTTCTTACTGCTATGTCTTACACCATCTTAAAATTACACAAAAGTAAGAAAATGCTTAAACTCTTAAAATTTCATTTGGCATTTTCATTTCTCTTATCCTTTCTTAGAACATCTAATGAAATTGTCCATGGAAGAACTTGTAGAATTTTTTCAGGAGACCCTGGCAAAGGATTTTTTCTTTGAAGATGATTTTGTGATAGAGCAACTTCAGATTTCTATGACAGAACTAAAGCGGGCAAAGTTAGACCTTCCAGAACCTGGTAAGAATTACCCCAATACTTTATATCTACGTTTATCTTACTTAGCCTTTCTCTTTCTTTTCAGGTAAAGAGGATGAATATCCAAAGAAGCCCTTGGGGCAGCTTCCACCTGAACTTCAGTCTTGGGGCGTCCATCACTTGAGCAACGGACAGAGGAGCGTGGGCCGGCCGAGCCCGCTGGCCAGCGGCAGGAGGGAGAGCGGGGCGCCCCACAGGAGGCACGAGCACTCCCCGCACCCCCAGAGCAGGACCGGGACGCCCGAGAGAGCACAGCCGCCAAGACGGAAATCGGTGGAGGAGGAGAGCAAAAAGCTTAAAGATGAGGCAGATTTTCAAAGAAAACTCCCATCGGGTCCACAGGACAGTTCCAGGCAATATAATCACGCAGCTGCCAACCAAAATAGCAACGCCACTTCAAATATCAGGAAGGAGTTTGTGCCCAAATGGAATAAACCGTCAGACGTCTCAGCTACAGAGAGAACTGCCAAATACACCATGGAAGGCAAAGGTCGAGCAGCGCACCCCGCGCTCGCAGTTACCGTCCCAGGTCCTGCCGAGGTGCGGGTGTCAAACGTGCGGCCAAAGATGAAGGCCCTGGATGCTGAGGACGGGAAGCGGGGCTCCACTGCATCGCAGTACGACAACGTGCCAGGCCCGGAGCTGGACAGCGGCGCTTCCGTGGAGGAGGCGCTGGAAAGGGCTTACTCCCAGAGCCCCCGGCATGCCCTTTACCCTCCTAGCCCGAGAAAGCACGCTGAGCCAAGTTCTAGTCCATCAAAAGTATCCAACAAGTTTACTTTTAAAGTACAGCCTCCAAGTCATGCACGATATCCGTCCCAGCTAGATGGGGAAGCCCGAGGGCTAGCTCATCCCCCCTCCTACAGCAATCCCCCCGTTTACCACGGAAACTCTCCCAAACACTTCCCTACTGCCAACAGCAGCTTTGCTTCTCCACAGTTTAGCCCTGGGACTCAACTGAATCCTTCCAGGAGACCTCATGGTTCTACTCTTTCCGTCAGTGCTTCTCCGGAGAAATCTTACAGCCGCCCAAGCCCCCTTGTACTGCCGTCTAGTCGAATAGAAGTCCTCCCTGTTGACACTGGTGCTGGGGGATATTCGGGCAATTCAGGGTCACCAAAGAATGGAAAATTGATCATTCCACCAGTGGATTACTTGCCAGATAACAGAACATGGTCAGAAGTTAGTTATACATACAGACCTGAGACGCAGGGACAATCATGGACCCGAGATGCTAGCCGTGGCAATTTACCAAAATACTCAGCCTTTCAACTCGCACCCTTTCAGGACCATGGCCTCCCTGCAGTTTCTGTAGATAGTCCCGTGAGATATAAAGCTTCACCGGCCGCAGAAGATGCCAGTCCATCTGGATATCCATATTCAGGGCCCCCGCCTCCAGCCTACCACTACAGGAATCGGGACGGGCTTTCCATCCAAGAGTCAGTGTTGCTGTGAGATTTGACGTGTACTTGCTAAAGACGAGAGAGAAACCACGTGAAACCTACATTGCTATGTTCATAATTGCCAAAGCAGTATTTATACTATTGTAAACAACTCGCACATCTCTCCTGTCTGTTAGTAGTAAGAATACAGGGAAATGTCTTCAGCCCCACGTAGATGCTGCTTAAGATGAGCGTTTCAATTGCATCATCACTGACCTGTTAGAATTTAACCCGGAAACATCGCAATAGCATTTAGGGATGCACGCACAGTGGTAATTTATTACTCAGTTCCGGTTATGTTTTTCTCCAAAACCTGAACATTTTTACTCTGTTGGCTCATTCTATTTTGACTAATGTTACAAAGTACTGAAAAAACTGTAGAATAGATATTTTTAAGGCTATATGTAGTGTATGTGTCTTTTAATAGATATAGGCATCTGTTCATCCACATTTGAACACAGAGCTAAAGAAACGTTTTTTAAAAAACTACTTTTAATCCAGATCCATGGAATAATATGTAATTCTTGTTTTCCTTGTCTTTTAGTCCAGTTTTTCTTTTTCCCTCTCATATATTTGTAACCTGGGTCCTAAACTGACTGAAGAGTTTGTCCTGACTTTATTAATTGCAGTCTCACAGAATGCTCATCATTCTCCTTCAGCTGTTGCCATTTTCTTTCAATCTGAAAATTAAAGACATTGGAGAGAAAGGCTAACCACTTAATGGTGCTTAAAAATCGGGGCACTTAAAATAAGTTTACGGCCAAAGGTGCAGCAGTGCTTATCACATCCACATACTAAGAGATTGGTCTTAGTGCGTTTGTGCCCTTTGTTCTGGTCTGACTCTTGCGAATCTCAGAGCAGGAGAAGTTGCAGCTTACTGATCCCTCAGTGCTCACAGTACTCATGTGGGGCAGCCACACTAACTGCATTAGCAGTGTGGTTACTTCTTTCTTCTGCCTCGACTCACATGGCTTCTCCCCACGAAGGTCCCAGGGTGGCCATTTATACAATCCATTTCTGTCCTCTTTATGGAATGTAGTCGACGGATATTGCTGCACCTCATCAGGCCATTACATTGTCCATGTTAAAATTATAAAAATGATCCTAGTTTTTCATAGGAGTCTAGGATTTTGATCTTTTAAAAAATACAGTGTGATTTCATGCTTTTGAACATCTTTTTTTCATTGAAACAAATTCAAGTTCTTGGCTTAAAAAAAAATTAGTGATGTCTTTAAAAAATATTCTGTTACACTACAGATACCAAAACACTGACAAAGATTTAGGCACTCCAAGAGAGTATGACTTCGTGTTTAATTGGGGAGCTTGTTTTCAACATTGCTTATATTTGAATAGTAGAAAACCCGACATTGATGTTTCTTCCTGTTGCAAGGTGGGGCTTTAAACTTTCAAGGTACAAAAGTATGTCTTTTAAAATGGAAGTAACGTTTGTTTAGCTAGTGAATGTGACAATATATTTTATGTATATAATGAGTCTAATGTAATTTTGATCAACTTGGTAATGATGTTATTAAATAGCAAAACAAGTGCAGTGTATTAAAGCTAAACACTACATTGAAACGCAAACAAAATTCTGGTGAAATAACTGGGCTGTTGATGCAGGTCAGGTGGAAGCTGAGAAATAAATGTATATAAATATGTAGCTGAGGATATTAATTCCCATTATATAACCATAATTCTGTGACTTGTAATAAACCAAGCTGTACAATTTAGTTTATAATAGCAGTATCTGAGCTGCTCCAAAATATATATATCAACAGTGGTAAATACTGTAGATTTTTATATATATATATATATATATATATATATATGCAAAAAATATATATATACACACAAGCACTATTTTCTTATGTCATTTATGACATTTTTTATCTGTATACTTTTTTGATGTGATTGTTTTTTAACATGCTAAAAGTAATAAGTATATTTTGTGTCTTTTATGTGCATTTTTTTCATAC